GCCCGCTAGTATTTTGTATTTTTAGTAGAGATGAGGTTTCACCGTGTTAGCCAGGATGGTCTTTATCTCCTGACCTTATGATCCACCCGCCTCAGCCTCCCAAAGTGCTGGGATTACACGCGTGAGCCACAGTGCCCGGCCAGAATGCATTTTTCCTCCCACACCAAAGCACCTGCAGTATGGGTGAAGCAGCCTGGAGCCTGGCTGCATAAGCCTGCACAGCAGGAGGGTCCCAGCAGGAGGGTAGAGGTGCCACTGCCTGGGTCCAGCTCACAGGCTGCCAGGGAGGCTCCGATCTGGCTCCCTGGTGCTGGCAGTGTCCTGTTCCCAGGATCTGCACGTGGGGGTGCCTTCCTGCATCTCCCCATCAGTGGTAGGTGCTCCTCCCAGCCCCCTCTTGCAGGCCTGGAGACAGCGGCCTGCACCTCAACCCTACTGCATGCCAGTGAAGCGAAGCACCCCGGGCCAGAAGCCCCACAGCTGTTGGCCCTGGTTTGGACACCAGGCAGGGGGCACCACAGCAGGAGCTAGCAGCCCAGCCCCGATTCTGTGGCCCCGAGTGCCCCGTTGCTGATGGCCCTGTGTTCTGGGTGCGGACCAAGGAGGAGCAGGTGTGGAAGGCGCCTCAGGCAGGCCCTGGGCTCCGTGGGCGTCTTGTGCTCGGAGATTTTGAGGCCATTTGCATCCAGCTCCGCCAACCAGAGCTCTAAGCTGCAGCGGCGGCCACCCGCAACAGCGCCACCACTAGTGTCTTGGGGGCTTTCTTCAGAGGAGGCTGTCAGCATCCTCGAGTTCCAGGCGCTCTAGCCCCAGTCCTGCTTCAAGAGGCTTTTTCCCACCACAGGCTTCTCTCCTCAGTGGCCAGAAAGCTGGGCCAACTCCCATGAACTTTGCCAGTAACGCAAGGCTGTCACTGACATTTGTGGCGCCAAGACTTGCGCACGCGGATTGCACACATCGGCCACTTCCTGGACCACGTGCAATGACACGCGCACGCCTCACGCACACGCCGCATAACGTCTGAGGCGCGCGCCCCGCACGCGCGCCCCCGCACGCGCATAACGGCTTGGCTTACCTGTAACGGGTACGCTTCGCTTCGCGTTCCTCGCTTGGCCTTGCGTTCCTAGCTTGGCTTGGCTGTTAGTAGCTTTGCCTGGTGTTTCTTGCTTGGATTGGCGTTTCCTCCCTCGCATTCCTTTGCTGGACTTGACCTTTTCTCTGCTGGGTTTGGCATTCCCTTGACTGGGCTGGGTGTTTCCTTGGGAGGGGGGGCTTGGCCTTTCCTGGGGTGGGCGTGGGGTCCCCCTGGTGGGCGTGGGCTTTCCCCGGGTGGGTGTGGGTTTTCCCTGGGTGGGGTGGGCTGGGCTCCCTTGCTGGGGTTGGCAAGTTTTGGCTGGGATTGACCTTTCTCTTCAAACAGATTGGAAACCCAGGGTTTCCTGCTAGTTGGTGAAACTGGTTGGTAGACGCGATCTGTTCGCTACTACCGGCCTCCCCTGGCTGTTAAAAGCAGATGGTGGCTGAGGTTTGTTCAATGCCCGCTGCCTCTGCTGTGAAGAAGCCATTTGATCTCAGGAGCAAGATGGGCAAGTGGTGCCACCACCGCTTCCCCTGCTGCAGGGGGAGCGGCACGAGCAATGTGGGCACTTCTGGAGACCATGACGACTCCTTTATGAAGACACTCAGGAGCAAGATGGGCAAGTGGTGCTGTCACTGCTTCCCCTGCTGCAGGGGGAGCGGCAAGAGCAACGTGGGCACTTGGGGAGACTACGACGACAGCGCCTTCATGGAGCCGAGGTACCACGTCCGTCGAGAAGATCTGGACAAGCTCCACAGAGCTGCCTGGTGGGGTAAAGTCCCCAGAAAGGATCTCATCGTCATGCTCAGGGACACTGACATGAACAAGAGGGACAAGCAAAAGAGGTAACCGGGCCTGGGATGGGAGGAGGCGGGACTACAATTTCCTGAAGTCTTCTCACTCTCATAGGACTGCTCTACATTTGGCCTCTGCCAATGGAAATTCAGAAGTAGTACAACTCCTGCTGGACAGACGATGTCAACTTAACGTCCTTGACAACAAAAAAAGGACAGCTCTGATAAAGGTATGCAGTAGTCAACTATATCAGCGTGAGATCTTATAATTTGTTTTTGGTCTAATACTGACAGGCCGTACAATGCCAGGAAGATGAATGTGTGTTAATGTTGCTGGAACATGGCGCTGATGGAAATATTCAAGATGAGTATGGAAATACCGCTCTACACTATGCTATCTACAATGAAGATAAATTAATGGCCAAAGCACTGCTCTTATATGGTGCTGATATTGAATCAAAAAACAAGGTATAGATCTACCAATTTTATCTTCAAAATACACATATTGTTTTTGTTTTATATTGTTTTACAGTGTGGCCTCACACCACTTTTGCTTGGCGTACATGAACAAAAACAGGAAGTGGTGAAATTTTTAATCAAGAAAAAAGCTAATTTAAATGCACTTGATAGATATGGAAGGTATGGTTATTTCTTTTAATCTGTGTGTTGTTTCCTAAAGGAGAAATTATCTCTGTAATTTTAGAACTGCCCTCATACTTGCTGTATGTTGTGGATCAGCAAGTATAGTCAATCTTCTACTTGAGCAAAATGTTGATGTATCTTCTCAAGATCTATCTGGACAGACAGCCAGAGAGTATGCTGTTTCTAGTCATCATCATGTGTAAGTGTTTACATGAAAAGGCTAGTTAATGCAGTAATTTGGTTTATTACATTTTTATACATAGAATTTGTGAATTACTTTCTGACTATAAAGAAAAACAGATGCTAAAAATCTCTTCTGAAAACAGCAATCCAGGTAAGACTTGTGATAATGAATTACTTTAGGTCCATTTTAACTGAATATATGGATTTCTCAACAGAACAAGACTTAAAGCTGACATCAGAGGAAGAGTCACAAAGGCTTAAAGTCAGTGAAAATAGCCAGCCAGAGGCATGGAAAATTTTAAGTTTAAATTTTTGATTAGCAAATTAACCTTCTATTTTTGCATCTGCAGAAAATGTCTCAAGAACCAGAAATAAATAAGGACTGTGATAGAGAGGTATACCTTTATGTTCAAATGTTTCTGTGGAATAACCATCCTTAATATCAAACTTCCACTCAAGGTTGAAGAAGAAATAAAGAAGCATGGAAGTAATCCTGTGGGATTACCAGAAAACCTGACTAATGGTGCCAGTGCTGGCAATGGTGATGATGGATTAATTCCACAAAGGAAGAGCAGAAAACCTGAAAATCAGCAATTTCCTGACACTGAGAATGAAGAGTATCACAGGTGAGCCTATGGCAACATTTAATAGGAGATAACAGTATTTCATGAAAATTAAAATTTCTTCTAGTGACGAACAAAATGATACCCAGAAACAACTTTCTGAAGAACAGAACACTGGAATATCACAAGATGAGATTCTGACTAATAAACAAAAGCAGATAGAAGTGGCTGAAAAGGAAATGAATTCTGAGGTATTTTCTTTAGTCATTATCAAATGTTTTCAGTGCTAACTAAAAGTTCCCTTTGTTTACTTAGCTTTCTCTTAGTCATAAGAAAGAAGAAGATCTCTTGCGTGAAAACAGCATGTTGCGGGAAGAAATTGCCAAGCTAAGACTGGAACTAGATGAAACAAAACATCAGAACCAGCTAAGGGAAAATAAAATTTTGGAGGAAATTGAAAGTGTAAAAGAAAAACTTCTAAAGACTATACAACTGAATGAAGAAGCATTAACGAAAACCAGTATTTAAGTACAGTGGACAGCTTAGGATTTTGACAACTGAGAATGCTCAGTTCTGAAC